GGGACAGCAGCACTACCATTTCCCTACAGCCCAAAGTGGCATCTTTCAGACCCTTAGGCCAGATCATTCAGTTCTCCCTGGCTCCTCCCTCTCCCCCACCCTCCACATCTTACTAATCACTGCACCTGGACTGCCTACCTCCCCAACATACTTGGACAATGCCCATTCTTCTATACTTCTCCCTGTACTGTCACTGCAACCAGCCCAGTCTAGGCTAGTGGATGGCTCCAAGTCCTCCTTCCTGGCCTCCCAGGATCCACCTGTGACATCTATAGGCCTTTCTCCACCCAGCAGCCAGGGTGAGCTCTGAAGGGCTCCAGTGTGGCTAGGTGGCTCCCCATGAACTCTAGGACAGTTAAGCTCTCTGTTCAGGAGTGGAAGCCCCAGGCACCCCTCCACCCGGCCATCTGGTTACCAGAGCCAAGCAACTTCCTGTGAAGTCAGCAGAGCAGGAACCTCTAGGTGTGGCAACCAGGCTCCCAAATAGGGCTGAACGGTACACGCCCAGCCAGGGGCAAACCTGAAGCCAGGACACTGGGCTTCCAGTCCCTGGCCCAGAACTTCCTCACAGGATATCCTATGTCCAACCCCCAAATTTTTCCCAAGACTGTGGGGCCCTGGATGGTTTAGAGAACAGAGGGTTCTGGAGGCCTGACGTTAAAGGAGCTGTAAGATATGCCCTGTGGCCGTTCCTTGGTCCTGCTCCATGCCCAAGGCCCTCTCCAAATCATGCTCCCTCAGGGATGCTGCAGGAGCCACAAATCCAAGTCTCAGCCCTGGGGCAGAACGCCCGGAAACCGGAGTGCCAGGGCTCCATGAAAAGGCAGCGAGAAGGGGTTTGTTCTGACGAGGCTGGGCCCGTCCCGAATCCTCGCCTTTCCTCCCCCTGCCCAGCACACTGGCCCGGGTACCCCAGAGATGAGGGTCGTCCATGCAGGACTGGTGATTGGACACGGTGATGAGGGGCGTGGCCGGGCCTCGCTTCTCGATGAGCTCGTACAGCACCTCCCTGTTGTGCACGGTCAGGTGGTTCATGTACTCTGGCGGGGAAGGAGAAGTCAGGCGCTCCGGGCTCGCCCGCTAGGTCGGGGCCGCGGCGTCCCCCACCCTAAGTCCCACCTCCGGCCGGGCATGGGTACCCGGGCGGGCCTGCCTCGGCCTGGGCCCACTCACTGGTCCAGAAGCAGCTGTAGGTGCCCACCAAGCCCATGACGACGCTGCTGGCCAGGGTCCAGGTGAGCGGCGGCACCGCGGGGAACGGCCACTTTTATATTTATTTATTTATTATTATTTTTTTAGGAGTCTCGCTCTGTCGCCAGACTGGAGTGCAGTGGCACAATCTCGGCTCACTGCAACCTCCGCCTCCCGGGTTCAAGCTATTCTCCTGCCTCAGCCTCCTGAGTAGCTGGGACTACAGGCGCAGGTCGCCACGCCCGGCTAATTTTTTTTTTTTTTTGTATTTTAGTAGAGATGGGGTTTCACCATGTTGCCCAGGTTGGTCTCGAACTCCTGAGCTCAGGCAGTCCACCCACCTCAGCCTCCCAAAGTGCTAGGATTACAGGCATGGGCCACCGCACCCGGCAGTTTTTTATTTTTATTTTTATTTATTTTTATTTTTGAGACAGAGTCTTGCTCTGTTGCCCAGGCTGGAGTGCAGTGACGAGATCTCAGCTCATTGCAACCTCTGCCTCCCAGGTTCAAGCGATTCTTCTGTCTCAGCCTCCTGAGTAGCTGGGATTACAGGCGCAAGCCACCACACCTGGCTAATTTTTGTATTTTTAGTAGAGGCTGGGTTTCTTCATGTTGGTCAAGCTGGTCTCGAACTCCCGGCCTCAGGTGATCTGTCTGCCTCTCCTCCCAAAGTGTGAGTCATCCTACCTGGCCTGTTTTTTATTTTTAAACCATAATTTATTGATTTTTTTTTTTGAGATGGAGTCTCGCACTGTCGCCCGGGCTGGAGTGCGAGTGCAGTGGTGTGATCTCGGCTCACTGCAAGCTCCGCCTTCCAGGCTCAAGCAATTCTCCTGCCTCAGCCTCCTGAGTAGCTGGGATTACAGGCGCCCACCACCACGCCGGGCTAATTTTTTGTATTTTTAGTAGAAACGGGTTTCATTATGTTGGCCAGGCTGGTCTTGAACGCCTGACCTCGTATCCACCCGCCTCAGCCTCCCAAAGTGCTGGGATTACAGGCATGAGCCACCACGCCCAGCCCATAATTTATTGATTTTTTAAAATTTGTCCAGCCTTCTATTACCACGTCGAATCCATTAGCTACAGCCATCCCATGAGAAGCTGAGTGGATTCAGCCCCACCTCCTGCTCACAGACCCTGTCCGAGCACCTCATTTGTCCCAACAGCATTACTGCAGGACCCCCAGGACGTTGGACTGCCAGCTCCCTGGGTCTCCTCCTCTCTGGGGCAGATCCTCAGTCCTCCCTTGACTTCACGACTGTGGCCAGATCATGTGTGGACTGTCCCTCTCTTTGGGTCTCCAGAGCGCTTGCATCAAACACCCCTAACTCAGAAGTGTGCAGCCACACTGGGACTCAGAACCCAACAACAGGGACAGAAGACTCACGCCCTTGGGGTGCCCGGTCTCGTGGCATCAGGCATGACTTCCAGCTCCTGCGCCTTCCCCAGCAACTGCTGACTGGGGACCCAGACCGGGAGCTGAGCGACGGGCCTGGCGAGCGAAGCTCGGGGTCTCACTCAGGCACCAGCCCCTCCTTGCCCCAGGCTTGAGTGACTCACAGGTCTGTCATGTCCCGCTGGCCCGGGAAGGCGGACAGCCTCTTCCTCTTTTTTTTCCCCTCCTAGCCCTATTCAGGCAGGAGCTGCTCTTCTGGGGTATCGCGATCCACTTAAGGATGAGGCAGACTTGGTGACAAGCTGGTCTGAGCAGGTATGGGAGCCCCCTGGGGAGACGGAAGAAGGGAGGAAGTTGCCTTCTGCCTGGGGAGGGTTTGAGAGGGAGAGGGAAGCCTAGGGCTCCCACCAAGGCTGATATTGACAGCCAGGGTTTGGGGCTGAAGCCAGGAACCGTCGCTCTCTCTGGTTCTTACTGGTAGCCCTCATGGGGGTCCCTGACGCCAGAGCCTCCAAGGCTGCATGTGCCAGCCCAGGGCTGCCCACATACCCATGTATATCCCAGAATAGGCACCAGGGTAGGGAACCCAAACTAGCATGAGTGACAGAGCAGGTGGTCAGGGAGAAACAGACATCAAACCCAGCCAGGAGAGAGACACCGCAACAGAGAGACAGAGAAGGGAAACCAGAGACGAGAGGGAAAGTGAGACAGAGACGGACAGAGCCTCAGAGAGGTAGGAAGTGAGCCCGAAGGGAAGGTGACAGGTTGATAGAGAAAAGCAGGCAGACAGAGCAGAGGAACTCATGCCTCAGGATGCAAAAGCCACATGGACAGGGCGTGGAGCAAGGAGCCGAGCCCTGCAAGGTCAGGTGAGTGTGAGACAAAGATAAACTGAGAGAGGGCTAGTGCCACTTTCTCTGTTCCATATTTCAGCGCTTCCAGAGCCAGAACTGAGCCCAGTGAGAGCGCACCCTGGGGCAGCCTGGATTCCTGGGGTGTCCCCGGCAGCCACACACAGCCATGCACTACCCAACTGCACTCCTCTTCCTCATCCTGGCCAATGGGGCCCAGGCCTTTCGCATCTGCGCCTTCAATGCCCAGCGGCTGACACTGGCCAAGGTGGCCAGGGAGCAGGTGATGGACACCTTAGTTCGGGTAAGTTCATCACTTCAGGGAAGCCGTGCCCCTGAGTCAGGCTGGCCTTCCTGATGTCCCACAGATACTGGCTCGCTGTGACATCATGGTGCTGCAGGAGGTGGTGGACTCTTCCGGCAGCGCCATCCCGCTCCTGCTTCGAGAACTCAATCGGTGAGGAAGATTCTGTGGGTCTAATCAGGGGCGGCCCTGACCCCGCCTCCCCTTTTCTTGGCAGATTTGATGGCTCTGGGCCCTACAGCACCCTGAGCAGCCCCCAGCTGGGGCGCAGCACCTACATGGAGACGTATGTGTACTTCTATCGGTGAGCACGGAGCTGGCAGCGCAGCAGGGTGGGGCCACTGCTGCCCATCCCTTTGTCCTCCCAGGTCACACAAAACACAGGTCCTGAGTTCCTACGTGTACAACGATGAGGATGACGTCTTTGCCCGGGAGCCATTTGTGGCCCAGTTCTCTTTGCCCAGCAATGGTAGGAAGGGAAGGGTGGGCTTGGTATGTGGGGGATGGCAGCCCTCGGTCCCTGGGCCTTGCAGTCCTTCCCAGCCTGGTGTTGGTCCCGCTGCACACCACTCCTAAGGCCGTAGAGAAGGAGCTGAACGCCCTCTACGATGTGTTTCTGGAGGTCTCCCAGCACTGGCAGAGCAAGGTAGGCCTGGGCAGTTTGTACAGGAGGGACAAAGCGGCCAGCCTGATGGCTGCTGTGTCTCTAGGACGTGATCCTGCTTGGGGACTTCAATGCTGACTGCGCTTCACTGACCAAAAAGCGCCTGGACAAGCTGGAGCTGCGGACTGAGCCAGGCTTCCACTGGGTGATTGCCGATGGGGAGGACACCACAGTGCGGGCCAGCACCCACTGCACCTATGACCGCGTCGTGCTGCACGGGGAGCGCTGCCGGAGTCTGCTGCACACTGCGGCTGCCTTTGACTTCCCCACGAGCTTCCAGCTCACCGAGGAGGAGGTGAAGGGATGGGGCTGGCATGAGGAGGGAGGGGCACTGACACTGCCCCACCACCCATTCCCAGGCCCTCAACATCAGTGACCACTACCCCGTGGAGGTGGAGCTGAAGCTGAGCCAGGCGCACAGCGTCCAGCCTCTCAGCCTCACTGTTCTGTTGCTGCTATCACTCCTGTCCCCTCAGCTGTGCCCTGCTGCCTGAGCGTCCCCCTACCCCCCCAGGGCCTGCTGCCTTTTGGGACTTAAACCCCAGCCTCCCCCGTCCATCCAGCCCTGGGGCTGGGGGGCTTCAACTATAGTTGCCCTGTGACTGTAGTCCACCCCTGCCTGCCTTGTTTGATTTGGCTCTTGTTCTTTGGTTGGGCTTGTGCCTAGATTAGGAGAGGAAGCCAGGGGCCCTGCACTCATGCCACCTGCCAGGTAGTGTAGTATCAGGAGTGGAGACAAAGTGGGCTCTGGGTTGGGGTAGGGGAAGGGAGGGTTCAGAAAGAGGAATGAAGATGTTGTATGACAAGAAGGAAAGTTACTGAGAACAAAAACCCAGATTGGTGAGATAGGACACTTGTGCAGCAGATATGCCAATGGGCCATGTTTATTGTGGATTGGTAAGAATCACCAGGAAACCATTAAGCCCCAATAGCTACAAGGAGGGTGGTTAATCTGCTATATCAAACTCCTTCCCTGAAACCAGCAAACACCGGGAAACATTTTGGCTCATTATAATCCGGTGAACAATGCAGTCAGGCCTGTTATAACCGCTGAGCAGCCACACTCGCACCTCCTGGGTGCTGTAGTCTGTGTTGGTACAGGCTTCTGCATGCCTGGTAAAGTCCAGCCAAGGCTGGTCAAGGCAACATCTCCACACAGAAAATCTGCACCAGTTATGTAAGCTAAAAAGCTGTGTGAACCCAGGTGTCCCGGAAAGGGGCTGCAGGACACAGCAAAATGCCAGCAGCATGCCGGACCCCTCCCTTCCATCCTCCTCTCCAAAGAAGAGAGGTCAGGAAAAACACTGGCTGGGACGCTAGAAGGGTCATGTGTTAACTATAATCACATTTATGGTTTGGAACCATCACCCCAAGGTAAAAAAAAAATAAAAGGTATTCCCAGGTATGTTTGGCAAAATAAAATAAAGGTAATTAAAAACCTAAGAAATGGCTGTAAACTGAGATTACAAAAAACCAGAGGCCTTTTGGGAGCCACAGGCTGGGGGCTGGGGCCAACATACCCCAGCTCTGGGACCAAAAGCCTTTGGAGTCCTGTCCCTGGATACAGATGCTCAGGCCACCCACCTAGCACTCCTCTCATTTTTGCTGCTCCCCCAAAAGCCAGCGCTGTTCTACAATAGTTCAGGTCAGACATCTAAGATCCCCAGGCCAAACCATGCCACACACGTGTCTGTTCCGAGGTCTTGTTACAAATGACCAAAGGTTAGCCTAGACCTTTGGTCAGGTGGTGAAGGCCCTGGGAATGCAGGTTCTAGAAGGGGTGGGGGCATGGGGCCCAGGAGGTTGCTAGAGATAGGAAATGGGGCAAATCGCAGGTGACCTCAGCAGTACCTGGATGATTCCCACCAAGGAGGAATGGCCAAACCAGATGGGTGAGAACAAGCCCAATGTGATGCACACCTACCCTTGCTAAATAAACGCTGCTGGTCAGCCTCTAGCCCACAAGCCCCTCTTGGTCCGCATGTGTTGTAATAAGC